GGAGGTGCAGCTTCATGGTCGCGGTGGGGGTGGTAGTGGTGGTGGTGGCTGGAGGAACACATGCAAGTCAGGCAGTGAGGCCCAGGCAGGCCTTGTGGGGCCCCCAAACACCAATGGGCCAAGCCTCCAAGTTGGGGCTTTTACGTAAGGCTCTATAGGGGTTAGCGCCAGAGTGCCCCTTTCAGGTTTAAGGTATAAACCTCTTCCCTGTTGTTTTGATGGCCTCCAGTCAAGAAGGGGGCTTGCTGGTCAGCCCTACTAAGCGTTCGCCCTGGGCGACACTCTACAAGGTTTTACTGGGGCCCAATGAAATTGACAGATCTGCCAGGGACACACACTGAGAGTCCAGAAGCAGCGTTCGAATCGTTCTGCGCCGAACCGAGTGACAGCATTAAACCGCTGCAGGAACCCACAAATTCAGAATCTGCGCAAAATACACATATTTGTATTTAAAATCCGCGCAAAATACCCATGTGCCTAAATACACATATTTCCCTCCAAAGTCATAATTTCCGGGGGTACAGCCCAGGAATGTACATTTGAACTGGTGCCCCAGTGATTCTCACGCATGTTGGCTAGATAAGAACTCAGCCGCAGCCCGTAGCTGCGCGGCCCGGCCTAGGTCCACCCGCCGCCCGTCCCGGAGCCTCCTAAGGCCGCAGGCGACGCGCCCCGCCCTCCGGGGACAACTAGGCCCCGGCCTTTTCCGCAGACTCCGCGCTCCGAGCCGCGGCGCCCCCTCGCGGCCGCCGGGGTCGGCAGCCTGGGGCTCCGCTGATCTAGGGCAACGAGCGGGGGACGCTTCGAGCCCGCAGCGAGAGTGACCAGCATGGTCCCTGCCGGCAGCTCGGGGCCGGAGGGTTTTGACTGCAAGGCCAGCCCACGCCGAGGGTCCAAGCATCGGGATATGCCGCCAGCACCTGGCTGCTGCAGCACCGCGCTGGACATGAGCGCTCCGCCCAACCCGACGGCGTCAGCTGGCGCGCGCGCCCGCGACCGACGTGCGCAGGCGCCCACGGGCCGCGCAGCCGCCATTGCTCTCCTGCCACGGAGGGGAGCGCTTGGTGGCAGTCCGCGGGCCCGGACGGAAGGCTGAGGCGACGCCTCGACGACAGCGGACCGGAGCTGCAGGGGCAACACATTCAGGGCGGGGTGCCCCATTTAGGCCTGGCTGACCGGAGTAAGAAACTACAACCCCCGAAGTGCCTTGCGCCTCAAGGTTACGGAGGCAGTGACGTAAGCTGTCTTGACCGCTACCATTTCTCTAGTAGAGGCGGGACGCGGCGGCGCGGAGTGATGACGCGCTCTGCTGGCGGCTGGAGGGTTGCGGAGGTCAGCAATTGGGTGCTGGGCTCCGGTTCTCGTCACCTTACCAATGTCTCTGGCTTCCCTGTAGCACCCACCCTGGAGCCATGGTCCACGCCTTCCTCATTCACACCTTGAGGGCCCCGAATACTGAGGACACGGGCCTTTGCCGAGTGCTGTACTCCTGCGTCTTCGGTGCTGAGAAGTCACCTGATGACCCACGGCCGCATGGTGCCGAGAGGGACAGGCTTCTCCGGAAGGAACAGATTTTAGCTGTGGCCAGGTAACCACACAGCCCAGCCCCAGGCCTTCATTGCCCACCAGCCTGACCTGCCCACTCTCCCCAGGCAGGTAGAGTCAATGTGTCGGCTGCAGCAGCAGGCATCTGGCCGGCCCCCCATGGACCTGCAGCCGCAATCCTCAGATGAGCAAGTGCCGCTGCACGAGGCCCCACGTGGGGCTTTCCGCCTGGCAGCAGAGAACCCTTTCCAGGAGCCACGGACGGTGGTGTGGCTGGGCGTGCTCTCGTTAGGCTTTGCCCTGGTGCTGGATGCCCATGAGAACCTGCTACTGGCTGAGGGCACGCTCCGGCTGCTGACACGCCTCCTCCTTGACCACCTCCGGCTGCTGGCGCCCAGCACCAGCCTTCTGCTGCGGGCTGACCGCATTGAGGGCATCCTCACCCGCTTCCTGCCACATGGTCAGCTGCTTTTCCTCAACGACCAGTTTGTCCAAGGCCTGGAGAAGGAATTCAGTGCCGCTTGGCCCCGCTGATTCCTCGTTGGGATGGTGCTTCTGAGGGCAGGCAGAGGGTAGACACACAGCCAGATGAAGCTTGGCATCTCCCTCCTACCCAGCAGCTCTGATGTGCTGCTATACCAGGACAAGTGGGTGACACAAGCCTGCAGAAAGGGGGCTGGGCAGAGGGTGGAGGAGGTCCTGCCTGTCCTCAGGTTAGTGGAACCACAGAACTTCCTGAGCCTAGAGCTGCTGTGTTACTTAGACCGCTGCCGTGCGGCAGCCACGCTTGTCCTTGAACCCACCTTCCTCCATCCCTGCCAGCCGATAGTGCTAGGGTGAGGAGCTGCCTGGAGCTCACCCCGCTCTTCTTCCAAACCCACAGTCAAGGCCAGGCGCGGTGGCTCACGCCTGTAATCCCAGCACTTTGCGGGGCTGAGGTGGTTGGACCACCTCAGGTCGGGAGTTCAAGACCAGCCTGGCCAACATAGTGAAACCCCATCTCTACTAAAAATACAAAAATTAGCTGGGTGTATGGCGCCCACCTGTAATCCTAGCTGCTCAGGGGGCTGAGTCATGGGAATCACTTGAACCTGGGAGGCAGAGTTTGCAGTGAGCCGAGAGTGCGCCACTTCACTCCAGCCTGGGCAACAGAGTGAGACTCCATCTCAAAAAAAAAAAAAAAATCCCACAGTCATCGAAACACAAAAGGGGTCTCAGACTCCCCTGAGGGTGGAGGAGCTGTGCCTGCATGCTGGCAGGCCACAGCCCCTGGCTTTGTGCCCACTTAGGCAGTATTATCAACAAGGTCCTGCTCAGTGTCCAGCCCCCGCTGAGTTCAGAAATGCATCTGCCAATCAGCAGCAGGATTCTGCAGCTCCTTTTGTGCCAAGCCCGTTCCCACCAGGCAGGCTCGAGATAAAGTCATCACAGCCTTCCCTCATCTGCAGGGAGAGAAGTTGCTGTCAGATGAATGTGAGCAGTCTAGCCTGGATGACATATTTTTCGTTTTGAATTAAAAGCACTGGCTGTGTGATTTTACCCTCTTTCTGTGAGTTTGATGCGTGCATCCTGCTCCTATGAGTGAGTGCCTCTCTGGATGGCCCCAAAGCTGCGTGTCTGAGCTTTCGTGGTCAAGGATCCCCCTAGGAGGCTTCTTGGGATGCCTCCATCTCTCATCCCCACCTCACCTCTGTCTCCTTAGAGGCCTCCTTTGGATGGTGGCACACATTTCTCCACCAAAGTATATGTCACAGGTGGCAGGTGGCTGTGGCAGAGCCGTCTGAGAAGCAGTGCTTGGGCTGAGAATTGGTGCGAGTGGTTTATGTGGGGTGGGCGGTGATCCCGGGAAGCAGGAAGGGGACACAGTCCTCGTGAATGCTTGTCAAGCCTATTAGGACTGTGGTAGGGAGCTGAGTGCCTCTAGGGGGCTGCACACAGCAGTTGCCTCTGAATTACCTCACCTGAGAGGTGGCGGCTGTGGGTGTTTGCCTACTGCCTTTAGTCAGTGGTTACAGGTTGATCCCAGGGTGCATACATTCCCTGGCTCTTTCTGCCCCTGAGAAAAAGCCTTCAGGCAATGTGGAGCTGGGCCTGCCTGCACCATGTTGAGTCCCAAAGGGATATGGGTGGGGTACCAAAAGTCGGTGGTTAGGAGGTCTTCAATCAGCAGCTTCTAGTGAAGGTTTAAACTTACTCAGTTGGGGGCGGGGGGTGGGGGAAAAACCACTTCAGTTTACATTGATTTTCATGATCTTCCTGTTACCAAGGAAGGTGAGGCTTTCTTGGCAGAACGAGCCTCCTAGGTGCTCAGCTCTCATGCTTGCCATCCATCAGTTGCCCTTTAGCATCCAGGATGGACCCAACTACACCCACTTTGGAGGCAGCACTGATGATTAGCCCTTCCAAGTCCATGGCCAAGGCCACCAGCCATGCCAGGCCTTCTACCACCACTGTCAACATAATTGGGATGAGGCCACCTTTTCCATTTTATGGTGCCACAAACCACCTTGACCATGAAGACCTAAAGGGATGTTACTCTGTGTGTGTGGCCAAGTCCCACCAGTGGAAATGTCCCACAGGCCTCTAGTAGGGACACCCCTTCCCTATACATTCTGTTCTCCTGGCCCACCCCTCACCCCAGGCTGGCGGTCCTGGTGGATTGGCTGTGTTCTCAGGGAACAGGCCATTTTGTCCTCTATGGAAAGGCTCAAGCTTACTGATCTGAATTCTTTCTGCCTTTTTTTCAAACGGAACTTAAGGAAGAGGTTGAGACTCTGCTCCCCTGGGAGCTGTGGGAAGTTGAGGTTAGGCGTGGCTGGTGGCCTGGTTCTCATGAGGTGGGGCAAACTGATGGACAAGAGAATAGTAGAGACTGAGACCACACCGTGGGGCTGCTGAGCTCCAGTTCCTGTCCAGCTGGACCAGGGTTTTCTTAACCAGATGAGCTTGCCCAGCACCCTTCCCACACTTCACACTTCTGCCCCAGCCTCTTGGGCTGGGTTTCCACCACAATTTATGCTCACCATATATTTATCGAGCCTCCCTTGGGCCTGATGCTCTGCTGGGTGCAATGCAGGATACAGAATGACCCCAAAGTTCCAGGAGAGACAGAGCTAAGGCCAGGTGACTGCAGATGACTGCAAAGCAGCAATGGTTTGAGCATCCCTGAATTGCTGCTCACAAGTGCTTTAAACACCTAAAGGAAGAAGGGGCACTTCAGTGACGAAGGCCAAGTGAAGGAGCCAGGATTTAGAACTAAAAGTGAGATGGCTATGGAAGCAAACTTGCCTCCCTCTCCAAGCCTCTTCCCTTTCTTCTCCCTGCCCCAGGAACCCTGGCCAAACCACATATCCCTCAGCTTCTTGAGAGAACTAGAGACTTTGAGCAGCTAGTAGTGTTACCAGTGTACCTCCACAAACACTCCTGGGACAACAGATGATGACAGGAGGGCAGTAGAGCCCAGAGAAGAGAGCTTACCTGGAAGGAGGAAGAAGTCACAGGTTTTGTTTTGTTTTGTTTTAGGCGGAGTTTCTCTTTGTTGCCCAGGCTGGAGTGCAGTGGCGCAATCTCGGCTCATTGCAAGCTCCGCCTCCCAGATTCACGCCATTCTGTCTCAGCCTCCCAAGTAGCTGGGACTACAGGTGCCTGCCACCACGTCCGGTTAAGTTTTTCTATTTTTAGTAGAGACGGGGTTTCACCGTGTTAGCCAGGTTGGTCTACATCTCCTGACCTTGTGATCCGCCCGCCGTGGCCTCTCAAAGTACCGGGATTATAGGCGTGAGCCACCACGACTGACTGGCATGAAGTCACAGGTTTTAAGGCAGGAACTGGCCTGCATGTATGTGGGTCACTGATTGGGTCACATACACTGCATGTATGTGAGCCCTGGGATGGGATTGGATCATCTTGTCTCCTTTAGGGCAGGGTGTTTTTTTCTAGCCCTGTGGTGCTGCGCACTGTCCAGCATCCCCCCAGGGCTCAATGTTTTCTTTTCTTTTTCTTTTTTTTTTTTTTTTGAGATGGAGTCTCACTCTGTTGCTCAGGCTGGAGTGCAGTGGTGCAATCTTGGCTCACTGCAACCTCTGCCTCCTGGGTTCAAGCAATTCTACCGCCTCAGCCTCCCAAGTAGCTGGGATTACAAGCATGTGCCACCATGCCTGGCTAATTTTTGTATCTTTAGTAGAGACAGGGTTTCACCGTGTTGGCCAGGCTGGTCTCGAACTCCTTACCTCAGGTGATCCACCCATATTGGCCTCCCAAAGTGCTGAGATTACAGGTGTGAGCCACCATGCCTGGCCTCAATCTTTTCTTTTAAACAATTATTCCTATATTTTATTGTAATGCAGTTAACCGTGTTTGTCAGATTCAATACTCTGTGACCCGTTAACCAAGTCTCTGTATGTTTATTACTGCAATTCAAGTGGCCGTGACCGTTTTCTTAAATATACTTTATTTGTTTAGTGCAATTTTAGGTTCACAGTAAAACTGAGCAGAGGGTACAGAGAGTTCTCATTTACTCCCTGTCCCCACACATGCACAGCCTCCCTTATCACCAACACTGGGCACCAGAGTGGTCATTTGTTACAACTGATGGACCTTCATTGACACGTCACTATCACCAGAGTCCATAGTTTACATTAGGGTTCACTCTTGGGGTGGTACATTCTATAGGTTTGGATGTATTTTCAGTGACATGCATCTACCATTATAGTATCATACAGAAGAGTTTCCCTGCCCGAACAGTCCTCTGCTGCACCTGTTCATTCTTCCCTCCCCTCAACCCCTAGCAACCATTGATCCTTTTACTGCTTCCATAGTTTTGCCTTTTCCAGAATGTTGTGTAGTTAGATTCATACTGTATATGTAGCCTTTTCAGATTGACTTCCTTCACTTAGTAATGTACATTTAAGATTCCTTCAAGTCTTTTCATGGCTGAATCATGAGCTTGACAGCTCATTTTGGAAGTACTGCTGAATAGTATTCCATTATGTGGATGTACATTATCTGTTCACCTACTGAAGGACATCTTGGTTGCTTCCAAGTTTTGGCAATTATGAATACAACTGCTACAAACATTTGTGTACAGGTTTTTGTGTGAACATAAGTT